GCAGCCTCCCGAGTAGCTGGGATTACAGGAGCGCGCCACCACACCCGGCTAATTTTTTTGTATTTTTAGTAGAGACGGGGTTTCACCATGTTGGTTAGGCTGGTCTAGAACTCCCAACCTCATGATCCGCCTGCTTCGGCCTCCCAAAGTGCCGGAATTACAGGCGTGAGCGACTGCACCCGGCCGCTTGGGGGTGGATTTTTAAAGAAACTTTAGAAGAATGTAACTTGCCCAGATACCATGTACCGTTAATTTCATTTTCGGTTTTTTGAATACCCATGTTTGACATTTCTCCGTTCACCTTGATTAAATAAGGTAGTATTCATTTTTTAGTTTTAGCTTTTGGATATATGTGTAAGTGTGGTATGCTGTCTAATGAATTAGACATTGGTACTGTCTTTACCAAAACTGGACAAAGAGCAGGCAGATGCAAAAATCAAGTGACCCAGCAAACCAGACACATTTTCTGCTCTCAGCTAGCTTGCCACCTAGAAAGACTGGTTGTCAAAGTTGGAGTCCAAGAATCGCGGAGGATGTTTAAAATGCAGTTTCTCAGGTTCTCGCCACCCACCAGAAGTTTTGATTCATTGAGTGGTGGGAGAGGGCAGAGATATTTGCGATTTTAACAGCATTCTCTTGATTGTGATGCAGCTGGTTCGCAAATAGGTACCCTAAAGAAATGACAGGTGTTAAATTTAGGATGGCCATCGCTTGTATGCCGGGAGAAGCACACGCTGGGCCCAATTTATATAGGGGCTTTCGTCCTCAGCTCGAGCAGCCTCAGAACCCCGACAACCCACGCCAGCGCTCTGGGCGGATTCCGTCAGGTGGGGAAGGCCAGGTGGAGCTCTGGGTTCTCCCCGCAATCGTTTCTCCAGGCCGGAGGCCCCGCCCCCTTCCTCCTGGCTCCTCCCCTCCTCCGTGGGCCGGCCGCCAACGACGCCAGAGCCGGAAATGACGACAACGGTGAGGGTTCTCGGGCGGGGCCTGGGACAGGCAGCTCCGGGGTCCGCGGTTTCACATCGGAAACAAAACAGCGGCTGGTCTGGAAGGAACCTGAGCTACGAGCCGCGGCGGCAGCGGGGCGGCGGGGAAGCGTATGTGCGTGATGGGGAGTCCGGGCAAGCCAGGAAGGCACCGCGGACATGGGCGGCCGCGGGCAGGGCCCGGCCCTTTGTGGCCGCCCGGGCCGCGAAGCCGGTGTCCTAAAAGATGAGGGGCGGGGCGCGGCCGGTTGGGGCTGGGGAACCCCGTGTGGGAAACCAGGAGGGGCGGCCCGTTTCTCGGGCTTCGGGCGCGGCCGGGTGGAGAGAGATTCCGGGGAGCCTTGGTCCGGAAATGCTGTTTGCTCGAAGACGTCTCAGGGCGCAGGTGCCTTGGGCCGGGATTAGTAGCCGTCTGAACTGGAGTGGAGTAGGAGAAAGAGGAAGCGTCTTGGGCTGGGTCTGCTTGAGCAACTGGTGAAACTCCGCGCCTCACGCCCCGGGTGTGTCCTTGTCCAGGGGCGACGAGCATTCTGGGCGAAGTCCGCACGCCTCTTGTTCGAGGCGGAAGACGGGGTCTGATGCTTTCTCCTTGGTCGGGACTGTCTCGAGGCATGCATGTCCAGTGACTCTTGTGTTTGCTGCTGCTTCCCTCTCAGATTCTTCTCACCGTTGTGGTCAGCTCTGCTTTAGGCATATTAATCCATAGTGGAGGCTGGGATGGGTGAGAGAATTGAGGTGACTTTTCCATAATTCAGGTGAGATGTGATTAGAGTTCGATCTGCGGTGGTGGCAGAGGCTTACAAGAAACACTAACGGGACATGGGAACCAATTGAGGATCAGGGAATAAAGTGTGAAGTTGACTAGGAGGTTTTCAGTTTAGAACATGGCAGAGACATTCTCAGAAATAAGGAAGTTAGGAAGAAAGACCTGGTTTAGAGAGGAGGGCGAGGAAGTGGTTTGGAAGTGTCACTTTGGAAGTGCCAGCAGGTGAAAATGCCCTGTGAACAGGACTGGAGCTGAAAACAGGAATCAATTCCATAGATTTCCAGTTGATGTTGGAGCAGTGGAGAAGTCTAAGCTAAGGAAGGGGAAGAGGAGGCCAAGGCAAACACTTAGGAACACTTGCAACGAGGGGGTGGAAGAAGAGCAAGGAGCCAGCTGAGGAGAATGAGTGTGGTTGGAGAACCACCACAGCGCAGGGTCGCCAGAGCTGAGGAAGGGGAGGGAAGCTTCAGGAAGGAAAAGGTTGGCAGGGATTTTGAGTGTTAGGCCTGGTGTAGCAGAAGGAACAGAAGATTTAGAGCAGCGCTAGCCAATAGAAATAAAATGTGAGGCCCGGGGCGGTGGCTCACGCCTGTAATCCCAGCACTTTGGGAGGCCGCGGGGCGGATCCTTGAGCTGAGGAGTTCGAGACCAGACAACACGGCGAAACCCCGGCTCTACAAAAAATTAGCTGGGCGTGGGGGCGCGCGCCTGTAGTCCCAGCTGCTCCCAAGCGAGGCTGAGGCAGGAGAATCACTTGAACCCGGGAGAAGGAGGTTGCAGTAAGCCAAGATTATGCCACTGCACTGCAGCCTGGGCAAAAGAGTGAGACTGTCTCAAAAAAAAAAAAAACCTGTTTTGTTTTTCTTTTGGAGAAAAGGCATACAAATTTATTAGCATGCAGACTGGGAGAACCACAAGGTGATTATCCCTATTTTAAATTTTCTAATAAAACAATGGATGACCTGGTGAAATCCTATTTCAGACCTAATCTGGGAGCCTGCAAGTGACAACAGCCTTTGCGGTCCTTAGACAGCTTGGCCTGGAGGAGAACACATGAAAGAAAGGTTTGTTTCTGCTTAATGTAATCTATGAAAGTGCACAAAGTTCTGTTTTTCTTTCCCTTTTCAGAACCTCAAGAGGCTTTGTTTTCTGTGAAACAGTATTTCTATACAGTTGCTCCAATGACAGAGTTACCTGCACCGTTGTCCTACTTCCAGAATGCACAGATGTCTGAGGACAACCACCTGAGCAATACTGTACGTAGCCAGGTACAGTGTCAGTCTCTGAAACTGCCTTTGCCATTTACTGAAAATGTTTTTCTTGTGCTTATAGAATGACAATAGAGAACGGCAGGAGCACAACGACAGACGGAGCCTTGGCCACCCTGAGCCATTATCTAATGGACGACCCCAGGGTAACTCCCGGCAGGTGGTGGAGCAAGATGAGGAAGAAGATGAGGAGCTGACATTGAAATATGGCGCCAAGCATGTGATCATGCTCTTTGTCCCTGTGACTCTCTGCATGGTGGTGGTCGTGGCTACCATTAAGTCAGTCAGCTTTTATACCCGGAAGGATGGGCAGCTGTACGTATGAGTTTTGTTTTATTATTCTCAAAGACCTAGGGCTTTTGTGTTTGTTTTATTGTAGAATCTATACCCCATTCACAGAAGATACCGAGACTGTGGGCCAGAGAGCCCTGCACTCAATTCTGAATGCTGCCATCATGATCAGTGTCATTGTTGTCATGACTATCCTCCTGGTGGTTCTGTATAAATACAGGTGCTATAAGGTGAGCATGAGACACAGATCTTTGCTTTCCACTGTTAATTATATTGAAATGCTTTCTTTTCTAGGTCATCCATGCCTGGCTTATTATATCATCTCTATTGTTGCTGTTCTTTTTTTCATTCATTTACTTGGGGTAAGTTGTGAAATTTTTGGTCTGTCTTTCAGCATCTTTTAAAATCTGTGTAATTTTTTTTCAGGGAAGTGTTTAAAACCTATAACGTTGCTGTGGACTACATTACTGTTGCACTCCTGATCTGGAATTTTGGTGTGGTGGGAATGATTTCCATTCACTGGAAAGGTCCACTTCGACTCCAGCAGGCATATCTCATTATGATTAGTGCCCTCATGGCCCTGGTGTTTATCAAGTACCTCCCTGAATGGACTGCGTGGCTCATCTTGGCTGTGATTTCAGTATATGGTAAAACCCAAGACTGATAATTTGTTTGTCACATTAGATGTCTTTTATGTTTTTCTTTTTCTAGATTTAGTGGCTGTTTTGTGTCCGAAAGGTCCACTTCGTATGCTGGTTGAAACAGCTCAGGAGAGAAATGAAACGCTTTTTCCAGCTCTCATTTACTCCTGTAAGTATTTGAGAAGGATATTGAATTAGTAAGTGCTTACCTGGAATTTTGTCTTTCCCAACAGCAACAATGGTGTGGTTGGTGAATATGGCAGAAGGAGACCCGGAAGCTCAAAGGAGAGTATCCAAAAATTCCAAGTATAATGCAGAAAGTAGGTAACTTTTATTAGATAATATCTTGATTATTAGAGCTGTAACTTCCACTTTCTCTTGAAGGCACAGAAAGGGAGTCACAAGACACTGTTGCAGAGAATGATGATGGCGGGTTCAGTGAGGAATGGGAAGCCCAGAGGGACAGTCATCTAGGGCCTCATCGCTCTACACCTGAGTCACGAGCTGCTGTCCAGGAACTTTCCAGCAGTATCCTCGCTGGTGAAGACCCAGAGGAAAGTATGTGCATTTCTCTATGTTGCAAAGTCATGACTTTTTAATATTTGTAACCTTTCCTTTTTAGGGGGAGTAAAACTTGGATTGGGAGATTTCATTTTCTACAGTGTTCTGGTTGGTAAAGCCTCAGCAACAGCCAGTGGAGACTGGAACACAACCATAGCCTGTTTCGTAGCCATATTAATTGTAAGTATACACTAATAAGAATGTGTCAGAGCGTGAATGTGTGTCTTTCCCATCTTCTCCACAGGGTTTGTGCCTTACATTATTACTCCTTGCCATTTTCAAGAAAGCATTGCCAGCTCTTCCAATCTCCATCACCTTTGGGCTTGTTTTCTACTTTGCCACAGATTATCTTGTACAGCCTTTTATGGACCAATTAGCATTCCATCAATTTTATATCTAGCATATTTGCGGTTAGAATCCCATGGATGTTTCTTCTTTGACTATAACAAAATCTGGGGAGGACAAAGGTGATTTTCCTGTGTCCACATCTAACAAAGTCAAGATTCCCGGCTGGACTTTTGCAGCTTCCTTCCAAGTCTTCCTGACCACCTTGCACTATTGGACTTTGGAAGGAGGTGCCTATAGAAAACGATTTTGAACATACTTCATCGCAGTGGACTGTGTCCCTCGGTGCAGAAACTACCAGATTTGAGGGACGAGGTCAAGGAGATATGATAGGCCCGGAAGTTGCTGTGCCCCATCAGCAGCTTGACGCGTGGTCACAGGACGATTTCACTGACACTGCGAACTCTCAGGACTACCGTTACCAAGAGGTTAGGTGAAGTGGTTTAAACCAAACGGAACTCTTCATCTTAAACTACACGTTGAAAATCAACCCAATAATTCTGTATTAACTGAATTCTGAACTTTTCAGGAGGTACTGTGAGGAAGAGCAGGCACCAGCAGCAGAATGGGGAATGGAGAGGTGGGCAGGGGTTCCAGCTTCCCTTTGATTTTTTGCTGCAGACTCATCCTTTTTAAATGAGACTTGTTTTCCCCTCTCTTTGAGTCAAGTCAAATATGTAGATTGCCTTTGGCAATTCTTCTTCTCAAGCACTGACACTCATTACCGTCTGTGATTGCCATTTCTTCCCAAGGCCAGTCTGAACCTGAGGTTGCTTTATCCTAAAAGTTTTAACCTCAGGTTCCAAATTCAGTAAATTTTGGAAACAGTACAGCTATTTCTCATCAATTCTCTATCATGTTGAAGTCAAATTTGGATTTTCCACCAAATTCTGAATTTGTAGACATACTTGTACGCTCACTTGCCCCAGATGCCTCCTCTGTCCTCATTCTTCTCTCCCACACAAGCAGTCTTTTTCTACAGCCAGTAAGGCAGCTCTGTCGTGGTAGCAGATGGTCCCATTATTCTAGGGTCTTACTCTTTGTATGATGAAAAGAATGTGTTATGAATCGGTGCTGTCAGCCCTGCTGTCAGACCTTCTTCCACAGCAAATGAGATGTATGCCCAAAGACGGTAGAATTAAAGAAGAGTAAAATGGCTGTTGAAGCACTTTCTGTCCTGGTATTTTGTTTTTGCTTTTGCCACACAGTAGCTCAGAATTTGAACAAATAGCCAAAAGCTGGTGGTTGATGAATTATGAACTAGTTGTATCAACACAAAGCAAGAGTTGGGGAAAGCCATATTTAACTTGGTGAGCTGTGGGAGAACCTGGTGGCAGAAGGAGAACCAACTGCCAAGGGGAAAGAGAAGGGGCCTCCAGCAGCGAAGGGGATACAGTGAGCTAATGATGTCAAGGAGGAGTTTCAGGTTATTCTCGTCAGCTCCACAAATGGGTGCTTTGTGGTCTCTGCCCGCGTTACCTTTCCTCTCAATGTACCTTTGTGTGAACTGGGCAGTGGAGGTGCCTGCTGCAGTTACCATGGAGTTCAGGCTCTGGGCAGCTCAGTCAGGCAAAACACACAAACAGCCATCAGCCTGTGTGGGCTCAGGGCACCTCTGGACAAAGGCTTGTGGGGCATAACCTTCTTTACCACAGAGAGCCCTTAGCTATGCTGATCAGACCGTAAGCGTTTATGAGAAACTTAGTTTCCTCCTGTGGCTGAGGAGGGGCCAGCTTTTTCTTCTTTTGCCTGCTGTTTTCTCTCCCAATCTATGATATGATATGACCTGGTTTGGGGCTGTCTTTGGTGTTTAGAATATTTGTTTTCTGTCCCAGGATATTTCTTATAAGAACCTAACTTCAAGAGTAGTGTGCGAGTACTGATCTGAATTTAAATTAAAATTGGCTTATATTAGGCAGTCACAGACAGGAAAAATAAGAGCTATGCAAAGAAAGGGGGATTTAAAGTAGTAGGTTCTATCATCTCAATTCATTTTTTTCCATGAAATCCCTTCTTCCAAGATTCATTCCCTCTCTCAGACATGTGCTAGCATGGGTATTATCATTGAGAAAGCACAGCTACAGCAAAGCCACCTGAATAGCAATTTGTGATTGGAAGCATTCTTGAGGGATCCCTAATCTAGAGTAATTTATTTGTGTAAGGATCCCAAATGTGTTGCACCTTTCATGATACATTTCTTCTCTGAAGAGGGTACGTGGGGTGTGTGTATTTAAATCCATCCTATGTATTACTGATTGTCCTGTGTAGAAAGATGGCAATTATTCTGTCTCTTTCTCCAAGTTTGAGCCACATCTCAGCCACATTGTTAGACAGTGTACAGAGAACCTATCTTTCCTTTTTTTTTTTTTAAAGGACAGGATTTTGCTGTGTTGCCCAGGCTAGACTTGAACTCCTGGGCTCAAGTAATCCACCTCAGCCTGAGTAGCTGAGACTACAGCCCATCTTATTTCTTTAAATCATTCATCTCAGGCAGAGAACTTTTCCCTCAAACATTCTTTTTAGAATTAGTTCAGTCATTCCTAAAACATCCAAATGCTAGTCTTCCACCATGAAAAATAGATTGTCACTGGAAAGAACAGTAGCAATTTCCATAAGGATGTGCCTTCACTCACACGGGACAGGCGGTGGTTATAGAGTCGGGCAAAACCAGCAGTAGAGTATGACCAGCCAAGCCAATCTGCTTAATAAAAAGATGGAAGACAGTAAGGAAGGAAAGTAGCCACTAAGAGTCTGAGTCTGACTGGGCTACAGAATAAAGGGTATTTATGGACAGAATGTCATTACATGCCTATGGGAATACCAATCATATTTGGAAGATTTGCAGATTTTTTTTCAGAGAGGAAAGACTCACCTTCCTGTTTTTGGTTCTCAGTAGGTTCGTGTGTGTTCCTAGAATCACAGCTCTGACTCCAAATGACTCAATTTCTCAATTAGAAAAAGTAGAAGCTTTCTAAGCAACTTGGAAGAAAACAGTCATAAGTAAGCAATTTGTTGATTTTACTACAGAAGCAACAACTGAAGAGGCAGTGTTTTTACTTTCAGACTCCGGGATTCCCATTCTGTAGTCTCTCTGCTTTTAAAAACCCTCCTTTTGCAATAGATGCCCAAACAGATGATGTTTATTACTTGTTATTTACGTGGCCTCAGACAGTGTATGTATTCTCGATATAACTTGTAGAGTGTGAAATATAAGTTTAACTACCAAATAAGGTCTCCCAGGGTTAGATGACTGCGGGAAGCCTTTGATCCCAACCCCCAAGGCTTTGTATATTTGATCATTTGTGATCTAACCCTGGAAGAAAAAGAGCTCAGAAACCACTATGAAAAAATTTGTTCAGTGTTTTCTGTGTTCCCGTAGGTTCTGGAGTCTGAGGATGCAAAGATGAATAAGATAAATTCTCAGAATGTAGTTATAATCTCTTGTTTTCTGGTATATGCCATCTTTCTTTAACTTCTCTAAAATATTGGGTATTTGTCAAATAACCACTTTTAACAGTTACCATTACTGAGGGCTTATACATTGGTGTTATAAAAGTGACTTGATTCAGAAATCAATCCATTCAGTAAAGTACTCCTTCTCTAAATTTGCTGTTATGTCTATAAGGAACAGTTTGACCTGCCCTTCTCCTCACCTCCTCACCTGCCTTCCAACATTGAATTTGGAAGGAGACGTGAAAATTGGACATTTGGTTTTGCCCTTGGGCTGGAAACTATCATATAATCATAAGTTTGAGCCTAGAAGTGATCCTTGTGATCTTCTCACCTCTTTAAATTCCCACAACACAAGAGATTAAAAACAGAGGTTTCAGCTCTTCATAGTGCGTTGTGAAATGGCTGGCCAGAGTGTACCAACAAAGCTGTCATCGGGCTCACAGCTCAGAGACATCTGCATGTGATCATCTGCATAGTCCTCTCCTCTAACGGGAAACACCTCAGATTTGCATATAAAAAAGCACCCTGGTGCTGAAATGAACCCCTTTCTTGAACATCAAAGCTGTCTCCCACAGCCTTGGGCAGCAGGGTGCCTCTTAGTGGATGTGCTGGGTCCACCCTGAGCCCTGACATGTGGTGGCAGCATTGCCAGTTGGTCTGTGTGTCTGTGTAGCAGGGACGATTTCCCAGAAAGCAATTTTCCTTTTGAAATACGTAATTGTTGAGACTAGGCAGTTTCAAAGTCAGCTGCATATAGTAGCAAGTACAGGACTGTCTTGTTTTTGGTGTCCTTGGAGGTGCTGGGGTGAGGGTTTCAGTGGGATCATTTACTCTCACATGTTGTCTGCCTTCTGCTTCTGTGGACACTGCTTTGTACTTAATTCAGACAGACTGTGAATACACCTTTTTTATAAATACCTTTCAAATTCTTGGTAAGATATAATTTTGATAGCTGATTGCAGATTTTCTGTATTTGTCAGATTAATAAAGACTGCATGAATCCAGCTGTGCTAGTGTTTTTTACATGAAAGTATCA